CAACAGGAAAGGCTCCCCACCTGGCTAGTTCTTTTATCAGCCAGAACAGTTGCACCTCAGCCTAAGAAGTTTCACTTCACCTGTCTGCCAGCCCATGAATTTATTCAAACAAGCCAATTGCTCTCCCCCTCGGGAACCATTGGTCATCGTGTGCTCTTGTTACTACCAAGCCTGCCTGCTTCCTCAGCCCCCAGCCCTCACTCCGCTACAGAGTGCGGTGCCCATCTGACCCTGTGTGGCATGCAGTGTCCTCCTCTGAGCTGTGGGTATATGTGACTAAAACACTGCTGTCAATCTCATCCATCCACGCCAGGTGTCGTGTTCAGCCATCTCCTACACTTTAGGGCAGGGACCCCTCCTTCACCAATGGGGTGAAAAGGAAGTGACCATAACAACTGCTTAATGACAAAAGGATTAACCCACCAAGAAGACATCTACTTCAACATCCTCCTCTTAGCAACTGTTAAAACTAGGCAGAGGCCGGGCACAGTGGCTCATGCCTGTAATCCCAGAACTCTGGGAGGCAAAGACAAAGGATAGCTTGAGGCCAGGAGTTCGAGCCTGGGCAATATAGCAAGGCCTCATCTCTCCAAAAAATTTTAAATTTAGCCAGGTGTGCCGGCACACACCTATAGTACCAGCTACTCAGGAGGTTAAGCCAGGGGAAGTACTTGACCCTAGGAAGTCAAGGCTGCAGTGAGTCATGTTCGTGCCACCGCACTCCAGTGTAAGTGACAGAGTGAAACTAGGCAGAAAAGGAGCAAGGATTTACAAAAGATCTGAACAGTCAACCAGCAAAATTTGACATCCGTATAACACCCCACTCCCCAACAGCAAAACACACACATTTTTAAAGCCAATAGAAATCTACCAAGGTGAGGTACGCTTGGGGCAATAAAAGAAATCACAGCAAATCTTGCTGTGCGCCCCTCTGAGCCTGAGCCGGCGCCGGCGCCGTGCCCCTCTCTGCGCCTTCTTTTCTCACCGGGGGAAGCGTTTGGGGGCCTCTTGAGGGACCCCCTAGATGCTTCTACTCAGAGCCCCCAAAGCAGGGGAGCCTCCACTCCTCTGTCTGCAGCCTCCCCTGTCGGTTCTCGCTACCCAGGGTTCAGTGGCCTGGGGGCTGACGGAGGTGGTCGCCTCTGCCAAGGCCCCTCCTGGCACCCTGAACAACCCCGAGTCTCAGCCACCCTCAGCTCTTACCCTTTCACAGCTGGGGAGTGGACCTGGGCCTGCGCCTCTCCGCGCCAGCGCCTGCGCTGTGCGCCTCTCCGCGCCTGCGCCGCCGCTGTGCGCCTCTCCGCCGCTGTGCGCCTCTCCGCCGCTGTCCGCCTCTCCACCGCGCCGCCGCTGTCGGCCTCTCCGCCGCGCCGCCGCTGACCGACTCTCCGCTGCGCCGCCGCTATCCGCCTCTCCGCCGCTGTCCGCCTCTCCGCCGCGCCGCCGCTGTCCGCCTCTCCGCCGCGCCGCCGCTGTCCGCCTCTCCACCGCGCCGCCGCTGTCGGCCTCTCCGCCGCGCCGCCGCTGACCGACTCTCCGCTGCGCCGCCGCTATCCGCCTCTCCGCCGCTGTCCGCCTCTCCGCCGCGCCGCCGCTGGCCGCCTCTCCGCCGCGCCAACGCTGGCCGCCTCTCCGCCGCTGGCCGCCTCTCCGCCGCGCCGCCGCTGGCCGCCTCTCCGCCGCGCCGCCGCTGGCCGCCTCTCCGCCGCGCCAACGCTGGCCGCCTCTCCGCCGCTGTCCGCCTCTCCGCCACGCCGGCACCAGCGCTGTGTGCTTTTGCAAGGGCGGAGCTGCGTTCTCCTCGGCACAGACCCGGAGAGCATTGCGAGGGCGGAGCTGCGTTCTGCTCTGCACAGACCTTGGGGCACTGCCTCGCTTTGGGACAACTCGGGGCCGCATCGACGGTGAATAAAATCCTTCCTGTTTGCAGCCATGTTTGTGGTTGGTGGCAGCGATGGACACTGCAGCCAGCCAGAGTGTAGAAAAAGGCATCGGGGTAAGTGCGCTATCCAGGCTGCACTGCTGGTGTCTTATTGATACCTAGTTTTATTCCTTTGCAGTGAAAGAAGATGGCCACGGAGACAGACAGCAGCGTGGTCAGAGTGGTAGGAGCCGGCCATCAGCGAGAGCTGCTCCATGCCTGGCTGCTGGGAGCTAGAGCCTGCGGCCCACTGGCTTGCCTCACTGTAGTTGGTGGTGGCGGTGACAGAGACTGCAGCATGACCAGAGTGGTAGGACAGGGGCTATCCAGGGCTGCACCTTTCTAACGCTTCCACTCCTCACAACTTCCTCTAGGCTTTTCTGGCTTTGCCCACCCAGCTGCTCCGTGCCAGGAGGAGGAGGAGACACCTAGAGCGTGCAACACCACGGCTCGCCTCGCTGCGGGTGGGTGGCAGTGACGGAGACTGCAGTGCACCAGAACGGTAGGAGAGCGGCCGTGCTAGGAGGGCAGGCGGTGCTTAAAGAGTCCCCTATTATGTCCTTCAGGATGGAGCTTGACTTGCCCAAATTGCTATGTACATATTAAAGAGAGGCTGGAACTGAAGTTGGTCATTTCTCACTGGATCAGTCAACAAGATTTGAGTACTTTCTGTGTGCTCTGCATCATTCTGAGTACTCTGGGGGACAGAATAAGGCATGGCTCCTGCCTTCAAGGAGTATGGAATTTAATAGAAGATGACAACATACATGATTGTAAATCTATCTACATGAGAGTGCCTAATTGTGAGATTCCTAATAAACGGCAAGATATGTTCTGAAAATCTGAAACATAAATGAGGTTGAAGAAATTGTGAAAAGTTTAGCAGAGGAGGAATAATTCGTCAGGTTCTTTAAACACAAGTAAAGGGGAAAGGAAGGACCATTTTTAAGTTTAGATATTCCAAGCGTTAGTGGTGAGGTTGATTATGGTATGTCTTCTCGTTGATGAGGGAGGAGACTGGTGAATAGTGGAAAATAAAGTTAAATAGCTAGGGTGGGGCCAAATTCTGGGTTTTAATAAAAGCCAGGCATAGAAATTTAGATTGGGGTGGTAGAAAAAGGAAGGCTTTAATAGTTTTTGATCCAATGAATGACATCATACAAGTTCTATATAAAGAGCAGTGATTTCAGGATGGGAGAGAATGGCATCAGGAAGACCCACTTGAATGCTGGTAAGTAATGTTACTAACAGTGCCATTAGTAACATTAATGTTACTAGGGCCTGGACTGATATGCTGATGGAAGTGAGAATGAAGAATAAGGTGGGATGAAAGAGATTTTGACAAGAGTTTTTTAATGAACCTGAAACGGGAAAGGGCGAGATTAACTAAGCCTGTTTGCCATGGACAGCAATGGGGTTGCTAGAAGATTAGCTGTGCGGAAAAATTATGCATTTACCTTTGGGCATAATAAAATGCAATTGACTCTCCATATTCATGGGTTCTGCATCCACTGATTCAAACAACTGTGGAACAAAATTGTCAGAAAAAACAATACAGTGATAAAAAATGATACAAATAAAAAACAACATGGTATACCAACTATTTACATAGCATTTACATCGTATTAATTGTTA